GATAGATAGGGGGTGTCATCAGCATCTCCCTGGGGGAGGATGGCAGGGGCATGAGGGCCATTTAGGAAACCACCTGGACCAGGGTTTGAGGGTTTACACAGCCAGATGCTGCAGGGCAGGGCATCACGAGCCTGGCCGACAGCGCCTCTGCCGGGGCTCTGAGTCTGCCACGTGCCTGACATTTTCTGTGCAGGGCTAGACATCCCGCCTGCGCTTTGCAGCCATTGTCCCTGGTCTAAGGAGTCTCTGCCCTGACACTTTTTTGCTTCCTATGGTCACATGCTGAGAGATGAAAGGAAATGTCATCTCCAGTAAAGCCTTTCTGAAAAGGTGGACCTAAACCTTTGTTTTGGAGTCAGTATTTGCTTATTTTAACTTTTTTATTTGGAAATAATTTACTACTCACAATAAGTGGCAAAAATAATAGATCCTTTGTACCCTTCTCCCAGCTTCCCACTAACAACATCTGCCACGACTGTAGGTTCATTTTCAAACCTGGGAAGCTGGCATTGGTGCAAATAAACCACAGGCATGATTTGCTTTTTATAGATTTGTATGTCTAAGCATGTGTGTGTATGTGTGTTTCAGGCGTGTGTGTGGGATGTGTGTTAGGTGTATCTGTGTACAGATTTGTGTAACCACCACCCAGATAAAGCCAGTTCTTTTTTTTTTTTTTTTTTTTTTTTTCCAGTTCTTCGAGTGTTGATTTGTGTAAGACAATGTCTGCCAGGGCTGGTACTATTTTTTTTTTTTTTCCTGAATAATTGTGGACTCCTCTGTTTCAGGGCAAAATCTCCAAAAATCTTGCCAGATATTCTGAAGAAAATCGGGGACACCCCTATGGTCAGAATCAACAAGATTGGGAAGAAGTTCGGCCTGAAGTGTGAGCTCTGTGAGTGCCCTGGCTTTGGAGAGGGGCTTCCTCCATCTACACTGGGCTCCGTGGGCCTGGGGGGTCCTGGGGGGTCCTGGGATGGATCCCTTAGGCAAGGCCCTGGGATCAGAAAACTCGCTGGTTAATGAGTGGCCAAGAACATATCAGCTTAAGTTTGGGAAAAACACACAACAGGGCATTGTGTCAGAGGGTGACCAAAGTGACTCCCCAGCAGATGGACCAGGGAACGAACAGGTGACCTTTGAACTGAGGCCGGAGTGGAAGCAGCGAGGGTGTGAAGGGCCGGGTGAGGGTCAAAGGCAGAAGCAAGCAGGTGGGGAGGGTTAGCGTCATGCCTGCTAAGGAGCAGTGGACGGGTCCTAGCACGTGCTGTGAGCCACCCGCTGTCCAGGGAGCGGTTACCTCTGTCTTGCCAGCTTCGTGGGGACAGATAGTTCAGCTCATCATTTATGAGACAGAGAATGGGAATTTGGAGGGTCTGTGGCTGGCCTCGTCCTGGGTGCGCAGGGGGTCACCTGAGGTGTGGTCTGAGGCCTCCGGGGAAGGGCATTTCTTTGCAGGACGCAGTTTCCAGGCTCAAGAACGTGGAGGGAATTCCTAAGGGTCGCTCTTCACCAAGAGCGCAGAGCCCTGGTAGACCTCAGCATCGTCACAGAGAAAGCTGTGGGTGCAGAGGCCTTGGGGACAAGGCGGGGACGGAATTTCGTATTTCAGATGACCAAGGCCAAGTGAGTTCGGAGGGAGGCAGGAAGGGTGCCGCGGAGAACCCCGCGACAGGGCCAGATGGAGGGGGTGGAGTTCGAGTGGGAAGGAGAGGGAACCAGTAACATGGCTTGGGACTTTTTCATCCTGAGATGCTCTAATGTCCCAGCCGGGGGACCTGTGAGAGCTGGGGCAGGCGCTGGGGGAAGGAAGTCAGGGGTCGGTGCGTTGGGAACCGATCGCCGATTCACAGGAGGGGCCTCGTGGGAGCCTGGCCCTCCTCTGCCCCCCTCTAGGGAAGGAGATCTCGGAGCTGCAGCAGAGCAGCCCCCTTCACAGAGACCCCCAAGGCAGCAGGGCCGGCTCTGTGCTCATTTGTCAGACAATAGGGACCCTTAACTCGTACGCAGCACGCGTGGCTGGCTCACTGTGCTCCGTACAGGATGACGTCTAAACTTGGTGGTTGCCCTTGAAGTAGGTTTTGGAATGCCCGTTTTACAGACAGACACACCGAGGGTCAGGTTGGTCACGTGGCTTGCCGGAGGCCACCAGCTCTGATTTCTGCTTCGGAGCTGGCCCCCAGGCGCTAGTGAGAATGATCTAACTGAGGGTTTCACAGTATGGGACCCAGAGGGGTCCGAGAATGCAGGCCTGTAGAGGGCCAGACCCCGAGAGTCCTCCCCACCACACACAGCGCCTCGTCCTGGTTCTAGGGGCAACACCTGTCTGGTGGTTGCTTTCAGAAATTTTGAGGTGCTGCAGGCTGGTCCCAGGTCCCTCAAATCACATTTCATGCAGCCCAGTCTCTCGCTCTTAAAAACTAAATATTTTTAAGAGCTGGAGAGGGAGAGAGGACTTGCAGTAAGGAAGGAAGTGCAAGTGAAGGCCTTGGCCTTGTGCGGGAACCGCGCAGGGAGCCCTTCCCCGGGCAGGTGACGCCCCACAGGGGGAGGAGGACAATGGGAGGCTGTAGGGAGAGTATGCGAGTCCCCATCCGATGGGGAAGCCAGTGCTGTGGCTTCAGGACATCAAGCTGCTTTGGCAGGGGCCGCTGGGTATGGCTGGGCATAGGGGCGTAGGGGACCCAAATCCAGGCGCCTGCCCGCCACAAGCCCAGCTCGTGGGTGGGGGGACGGGGTTTTCTGCGGCGCCCCCCAGTGAGGGCTGCTTATGCCTCTCTGGTTCCCACAGAGTTGCTCAGCGCCCTGCAGGACCGGTAGGATGGGCTGCAGGGGGAGAAGCTCTGATAGGCTAGTGCCCAGGTGCAGGTGTAGGGGAGGTGAGTGGAGAGGTGGCAATTTTTCAGAACCCGGTCCCCTCTGTGATTCATCTCTGCCTCCCAGTGGCCAAGTGTGAGTTCTTCAACGCGGGCGGGAGCGTGAAGGACCGCATCAGCCTGCGGATGATTGAGGATGCTGAGCGCGACGGGACGCTGAAGCCCGGGGACACGATTATCGAGCCGACATCCGGGAACACCGGTGGGTGCCAGGCCCAGAGGGGGTGGCCAGGGCTGGGCCCCTCTCACCCTCTGTGTGCCCTCAGGGATCGGGCTGGCCCTGGCTGCGGCAGTGAGGGGCTATCGCTGCATCATCGTGATGCCAGAGAAGATGAGCTCCGAGAAGGTGGGTGGGCGTGGCCAGGGGCGGGGTCATAGGAAGGTGCAGGCCACCGCTTTCCCTCCTGCAGGTGGACGTGCTGCGGGCACTGGGGGCTGAGATTGTGAGGACGCCCACCAATGCCAGGTTCGACTCCCCGGAGTCACACGTGGGGGTGGCCTGGCGGCTGAAGAACGAAATCCCCAATTCTCACATCCTAGACCAGGTGAGGCACCTGGGGCCTGGAGACAGGCATTCCAGCTCACGGGCTCTGCTCTCTTTCTATGCAGTACCGCAACGCCAGCAACCCCCTGGCTCACTACGACACCACCGCTGATGAGATCCTGCAGCAGTGTGATGGTGCGTCCCTCTGTCCATCTTGATTGCATTTAGCAGGGACCCAAGAATGTTATCCGTCCACCAGGGAAGCTGGACATGCTGGTGGCTTCAGTGGGCACGGGCGGCACCATCACGGGCATTGCCAGGAAGCTGAAGGAGAAGTGTCCTGGATGCAGGGTGAGTGGTGTGGCCGGGCCGGAGAGGGGCAGGGCCTTGAGCCCTGAAGCCGCGCCCTCTGCAGATCATTGGGGTGGATCCCGAAGGGTCCATCCTCGCAGAGCCGGAGGAGCTGAACCAGACGGAGCAGACAACCTACGAGGTGGAAGGGATCGGCTACGACTTCATCCCCACGGTGCTGGACAGGACGGTAGGTCGAGTCCAGAGCCCGGCCACAGTGCCACGCTGACGGGCTGTGGTGGGGTCCTGCTCAGGTGGTGGACAAGTGGTTCAAGAGCAACGATGAGGAGGCGTTCACCTTTGCCCGCATGCTGATCGCGCAAGAGGGGCTGCTGTGCGGTGAGTGGGTGGCGGGCACGGGGGTATGGGGACTGGCGCGTCTGACTCGTGGCCCTCTCTGCAGGTGGCAGTGCTGGCAGCACGGTGGCGGTGGCCGTGAAGGCCGCGCAGGAGCTGCAGGAGGGCCAGCGCTGCGTGGTCATTCTGCCCGACTCAGTGCGGAACTACATGTAAGACACGGCTTCCCTCCCAGGTCCCTGCTTGCGGGGACTCGGTGACTCCCCCATCCCGCAGGACCAAGTTCCTGAGCGACAGGTGGATGCTGCAGAAGGGCTTTCTGAAGGAGGAGGACCTCACGGAGAAGAAGCCCTGGTAAGACCGCTCGGCCGGAGACCCGCTGCCTGCCTGATCCCCCCGACCTGCCCTCTTCCCTCAGGTGGTGGCACCTCCGTGTTCAGGAGCTGGGCCTGTCAGCCCCGCTGACCGTGCTCCCGACCATCACCTGTGGGCACACCATCGAGATCCTCCGGGAGAAGGGCTTCGACCAGGCGCCCGTGGTGGATGAGGCGGGGTCAGTCTCAGCCCCTGCTCAGAGCTCAGTCCAGCGCTGACCCCTGCCTGCCCCCGTCCCACAGGGTAATCCTGGGAATGGTGACGCTTGGGAACATGCTCTCGTCCCTGCTTGCCGGGAAGGTGCAGCCGTCAGACCAAGTTGGCAAAGTCATCTACAAGCAGTTCAAACAGGTACCCAGTCACCTACAGGCAGCTCAAACAGATCCCCCTGCCACTGACCACGCTTCCCTTGCAGATCCGCCTCACGGACACGCTGGGCAGGCTCTCGCACATCCTGGAGATGGACCACTTCGCCCTGGTGGTGCACGAGCAGATCCAGTGTGAGTGGGGCCCTGCTCTGTGCGTGGGGTTCTCTAACCCCATCTCCCGTCCTTGGCTCTGCAGCGCAGGACCAGGCCTGGGCAGGCGTGGTGGGGGGGCCTGCAGGTAGGTATCACCCACCCCTCAGAATGGCTCTCCCTGCAAACCCACTGCCTCGTTCTCCCCTCAGACCACAGCACCGGGAAGTCCAGTCAGCGGCAGATGGTGTTCGGGGTGGTCACCGCCATTGACTTGCTGAACTTCGTGGCCGCCCAGGAGCGGGACCAGAAGTGAAGTCCGGAGCGCTGGGCGGTGCGGAGCGGGCCCGCCACCCTTGCCCACTTCTCCTTCGCTTTCCTGAGCCCTAAACACACGCGTGATTGGTAACTGCCTGGCCTGGCACCGTTATCCCTGCACACGGCACAGAGCATCCGTCTCCCCTCGTTAACACATGGCTTCCTAAATGGCCCTGTTTACGGCCTATGAGATGAAATATGTGATTTTCTCTAATGTAACTTCCTCTTAGGATGTTTCACCAAGGAAATATTGAGAGAGAAGTCGGCCAGGTAGGATGAACACAGGCAATGACTGCGCAGAGTGGATTAAAGGCAAAAGAGAGAAGAGTCCAGGAAGGGGCGGGGAGAAGCCTGGGTGGCTCAGCATCCTCCACGGGCTGCGCCGTCTGCTCGGGGCTGAGCTGGCGGGAGCAGTTTGCGTGTTTGGGTTTTTTAATTGAGATGAAATTCAAATAACCTAAAAATCAATCACTTGAAAGTGAACAATCAGCGGCATTTAGTACATCCAGAAAGTTGTGTAGGCACCACCTCTGTCACGTTCTGGAACATTCTGTCATCACCCCGTGAAGCAATCATTTCCCCTCCCGTCTTCCTCCTCCCCTGGCAACTGCTGATCGACTTTGTGTCTCTGTTGTCTAAAATAGGTTTTCCCTGTTCTGGACATTTCATATAAATGGAATCACACAATTGTGGCCTCGTGTCTAACTTATTTCACTTTG